TAAGAGCAAGCTCCATAGGTTCTCATTCTGCTCCTACCCCTGACTGGCAGTGTGTCCTTGAACAAAATGCTCTGTGTGCCTCAGTTACCTATCTGTAAAATGGGAGTAACCACAGCACCCACCTCACAGGGTTGTTGTGAAGACAAATGAAGATGACAATTACATGTAAAGTACATACCTAGGATGGGTGAGTGCCTGGCAAGGGAAGTGCTCCATAGGGTCAGCGACAACAATTACATTCACTCACGTGATTTATGGCGCTTCCACTCGGCCCTCTGTCTTAGTAATAATTCACTCATTTAGCGAATATCAATGGAATGGATGCTTACTGTGGGTATGGGCGGAGGCTGAGGTTACAGCCTGGGCAAAGCAGGCCAGCTCCCGTCCTCACCGGCTGTCTCCTCGAGCAGACAAGCGGACCCAGTGAGACCCGCTACGTGGTGGCACAATGCGAGTCCCCATGACTGCTCACCCTAACGAAGGCGCAGGATGCGGTAGGGGCTTTGCGGACCTCACTGCAGCCAATCCTGACCACAGGCCCCAGTGGGCACGCTTAGCCTTTTACAGATGCAGAGTCTGCTTCTCAGAGCAGGGGGCTGACTTCCCCCGGCTACACGGCCCTATGCAGTTCGGTGGGACCGGGCCGACCGCCCAGCTCGCGCTAAAGCCCACGTAACAGAAACCCGCTCCCATGACACGGGTCGCCAGGGTTCCCGCTCCCCAGAGAACGGGACTTCCGGCGGAAATTTCTTCCGGGAGCGGAGGCGCGGGACTGACCTGGCCCCGCCCCCTCCTCGTTTATCTCCAATTGACCAATCACAGCTCAGCTTCTTGCCAGGCGCGTAGGCTCATTCTCCAGTCAGCGACTGCCGTCGTCTCTCGGGCAACAGCGTCCTAGAGACGCCGAATGGGCAGCCCCTCTGAGACCCCGCGGCTTGGGGTCCGCGCACGCGGGTGCCGGCCCAGCTAGGCGGAGAATCGAGGAGGGGTTCCCGGTAAGGCTGTATTCGGGGTGGCCACGCGCGTGCGACAGGCCGAGGAGGGGCCGGGCGGGCGGGCAGCTCCGTGGGTCTCACTGCCCTGAGAAGGCCGGCGCTGCTGCCCACCCCCAGGGACGAAGGGGTGGTGATTCGTTTATTCAGGTGTTCATGGCGCGTCTGCTTGTGCCAGGCATGTTGTAGGCCCTGGGGCCCTGTGGGGAACAGTAGGGCCCCTGTTCCCGTAGCTTACCTGATATGTGGAGAAGAACGATAAACAACGCTGACGGTGGTGACGTCTTCTTCCCTGCCTCTCTGTGAGAATCAGCTGGGAAATGTGTGTGGAAACGCCCTAAATCTCTCCAGTTTTCTAACCTGTTTCTAAAATAAATTTCTCACAGGGCTCATCGCAGAGGATTGGAAGGGCCTAGATTACTGCCCAATGACAAAAGTGTGGGCTTAATGTCCTCACTCTTCAGGGAGAGAATGTGGACTTTAGCATTTGAACTGAATATTTGAGATTGAAGATTTCTGAATAGTAAGTTTTCGATAACACCTTCTGAATGTAGTTGTGCTAACCCCATTGCTCTCTTATTTTTCAGCATTCCCAAAGTCAGAAATATTTTATCTTGAAGGGCATGAAACGAAATAGCACCAAAACAAATGCTCCCAAAGGCAGCAGCACCCTCTCAGGCAGTACCAAAGCCAGGTGAGATGCTCCTCCTCCCTGAGCATCTGTGCGGTAACGTAATCTGTTTTCTTTTATATCACAGGGATTTAATGTGCAAAATGGCGATTATACCAGACTGGCTTAGGTCGCATCCTCACACACGAAAATTTACACATTCAAGACCCCATTCTTCACCGTGTAGAGTATATTCAAGGAATGGTTCCCCAAATAAGTTCAGATCTTCTTCAAGTAAGTATTCATGAGCAAATAAGAACACTAACATGTTTAATAAATAGCTGTATCTCTTTTATAGCCACAGCTGTTGCAAATCCAACACTGTCCTCCTTAGATGTTAAACGGATTTTATTTCAAAAAATTACCGACAGAGGGGATGAGTTGCAAAAAGCCTTTCAGCTGCTGGATACTGGTCAGAACTTGACTGTGTCAAAAAGTGAACTGAGAAGAATCATCACAGACTTCCTGATGCCGCTCACACGAGAACAGTTTCAGGACGTGTTGGCTCAGGTGCTGTATGTTGTACATACTTAGAATCCCTCAACATGTTGTCATTCTTCTCCCTTGACTGTAGATCCCCCTTAGCACCTCTGGTACTGTACCGTACCTTGCCTTTCTGTCCAGGTTTGGTGGAATTGACCTATATATAAATGGTATAAAGAGGTAAGTGTTTGGTTTGCTCATGTGAAAATGTGGTTTTAATAAAGATTTTTTTTTTATTTCTAAGGGGAGGTGGGAATGAAATGAATTGCTGCCGCACATTAAGAGAACTTGAAATCCAAGTGGGAGAAAAGGTAATAGAGATTTTAAAGAAATGATTTCCCCCTTGACTTTTCCTAAATCACTTTTTGTACATAGGTTTTCAAAAACATTAAGACTGTTATGAAAGCCTTTGAGCTCATTGATGTTAACAAGACTGGACTGGTTCGACCGCAGGAGCTAAGAAGGGTTCTGGAGACCTTCTGTATGAAGTTAAGAGACGAGGAATACGAAAAGTAAGCAAATGAAGGCACGGTGAGAGATTGCTTTTCTCATTACTAAAGAACATTTGTATTTTAGGTTTTCGAAACACTACAACATCCACAAGGATACTGCAGTAGATTACAACGTGTTTTTGAAGAATCTCAGCATAAATAACGACTTGAACCTTAGATATTGTATGGGAAATCAAGGTAAGTATTTTTAAAGTATATAGCTAAAGATTGTTGATAAGCCGAAGCTATTTTGTTTCAACAGAGGTCTCGTTGGAGAATCAACAAGCCAAAAATTCCAAAAAGGAACGTTTGCTAGGTTCTGCATCATCTGAAGATATCTGGAGAAACTACTCCTTGGATGAAATTGAGAGGAACTTTTGTCTACAAGTAAGATGTTTTCCTAAGCCACAATTACCTACGAACGCCACACTCTAATTTCAATTTATTGCAGCTTTCGAAGTCTTATGAAAAGGTTGAAAAGGCCCTCAGTGCAGGGGACCCCTGTAAAGGTGGCTACGTGTCTTTTAATTATCTAAAGATTGTCCTCGACACTTTTGTATACCAAATACCAAGAAGAATTTTTATCCAGTTAATGAAAAGGTAAGAGTCTCATTGTTTCCTTGACATTTTTTGTAATGTTTTTTGTTGTTACTTTTAAATCCAGATTTGGACTTAAAGCCACCACTAAAATCAATTGGAAGCAATTTCTAACATCATTTCATGAGCCTCAGGGGTTGCAAGTTAGCAGTAAAGGTCCCCTGACAAAAAGAAATAGGTATGTAAAAAAAAAAAAAAAAACAAATTTTATTATTCCTGCTTTTCTCCTAATCCTCTTGTAGCATCAACTCTAGAAATGAATCTCACAAGGAAAACATCATCACAAAGTTATTTAGACACACTGAAGATCACTCTGCGTCACTGAAGAAAGCATTACTGATAATCAACACTGTAAGATTTTGAAAGCCTTCTCTTGTGAAACAAAAAATTCCCTTATATACACTCTGATGCTCAGAAACCCGATGGACCGATAACAAGAGAAGAATTTCGATATATTCTAAATTGCATGGCTGTAAAACTAAGCGATTCAGAATTCAAAGAACTAATGCAAATGCTTGACCCTGGGGACACTGGAGTGGTCAACACCAGCATGTTTATTGATCTGATTGAAGAGAACTGTAGGGTGAGTTTTGTAACAACTTCCTGTTTGGTTTTATTTATTTATATACTTTCTCTTTCCCAATTAGATGAGAAAGACATCTCCCTGTACAGATGCTAAGACACCTTTCCTCCTGGCCTGGGATTCAGTAAGTAACACTTGCCTTCTTTGTGTGGATGCGCTTAGGAAATATGTTTGTTTTTTAATGTTAGGTGGAAGAAATTGTTCATGATACAATTACTAGGAACCTACAAGCTTTTTATAACATGCTACGCTCATATGACCTTGGAGACACAGGGCGCATTGGCCGAAATAATTTCAAGAAAATCATGCACGTCTTCTGTCCATTTTTAACGAATGCACATTTCATAAAGTAAGTTTTTTGTAACAAAATTAATTCATGTCTGAGTGTGTTTTAATTATTTTTTAAAATTCAGACTCTGCAGTAAGATTCAGGACATTGGTTCAGGAAGAATCCTTTACAAGAAACTTTTGGCATGCATAGGAATTGATGGCCCACCCACTGTCTCTCCAGTTCTTGTTCCAAAGGATCAGCTGTTAAGTGAACATTTACAAAAAGATGAACAGCAGCAGCCAGATCTTTCTGAGAGGTAAAATTAAGCAAAATGAATGCACATATCAACACTGGGTCTAAATGCCTGCTTGTGATTTTAGAACCAAGCTCACGGAGGATAAAACCACCCTGACCAAGAAGATGACCACAGAAGAAGTGATTGAAAAATTCAAAAAGTGTATACAGCAGCAGGACCCGGCATTCAAAAAACGATTTCTTGACTTCAGCAAGGAGCCTAATGGAAAAATTAACGTGCATGACTTTAAGAAGGTAGGAGAATGGGTTTCTCTTTGTTTCTATCCGCCTCTCCACCCTCCCCTGTCTCCCTCGTCAGGTACTGGAAGACACTGGGATGCCCATGGACGATGATCAGTATGCCCTGCTGACCACTAAAATAGGCTTCGAGAAGGAAGGGATGAGCTATCTTGATTTTGCAGCAGGATTTGAAGGTAGCTAATGGCCAAGTCCACACCCTGTGGGAAATGGAAACCCCGATCTTTGTAATTGTTCCAGATCCTCCAATGAGAGGGCCGGAAACCACTCCGCCGCAGCCTCCAACTCCTTCAAAAAGTTACGTGAACAGCCACTTTATCACCGCAGAAGAATGCCTGAAGCTTTTCCCTAGGAGGCTGAAGGAGTCATTCCGGGTAAACCGTGACTGTCTGGCGCTGGGCTTCTCGAAGGGCTTTGACGTGTGTGTTTTGTTTTTAGGACCCCTACTCTGCCTTCTTTAAAACAGATGCTGACAGGGATGGCATAATCAACATGCATGACCTTCACAGACTGCTCCTGCATCTACTGCTTAATCTCAAAGACGACGAGTTTGAGCGCTTCCTTGGCCTTCTTGGCTTGAGACTTAGTGTCACTTTAAATTTTCGGGAATTTCAAAATTTGTGTGAGAAGAGACCATGGAGAACAGATGAAGCGCCTCAAAGACTCATTAGGTAAGAAGGCAGCACGGGTCTGTGTCTTTAATACACAGTTATTTATTATTTTTTTTCTTTTAAGACCAAAACAGAAGGTTGCGGATTCAGAACTAGCTTGTGAGCAGGCTCATCAGTATCTTGTTACCAAAGCAAAAAACAGATGGTCAGACTTGTCTAAGGTAAGAAAATGATTATTTCCTTAAAAGGAAAGATGTTCCTAAATACCGTATTCTGATGTTGTAGAATTTTCTAGAAACCGATAATGAGGGCAATGGCATTCTTCGACGCCGGGACATAAAGAACGCACTGTACGGTTTTGATATTCCCCTCACACCAAGAGAGTTTGAAAAGCTTTGGGCAAGGTAAGTGGCACGTGAGACTGGTTGGTTTCCATGAAGTGCTTTCTGTTTTTGTTTTTGTTTTAAGATACGACACCGAGGGAAAAGGGCACATTACTTACCAGGAATTTTTACAGAAATTGGGTATTAACTATTCGCCTGCTGTCCATCGGCCCTGTGCAGAGGATTATTTCAACTTCATGGGTCATTTTACAAAGCCACAGCAGCTACAGGAAGAGATGAAGGAGCTGCAGCAGAGCACAGAGAAGGCTGTGGCAGCCAGGTGAGTGAGGAAGGATCACGGGGCCATCATCTTTAGGGTATGTCTGCAATGTACTCTCTTTCAGGGATAAGCTTATGGACCGCCATCAAGATATCAGCAAAGCATTCACCAAAACTGATCAATCCAAAACCAACTACATATCCATATGCAAGATGCAGGAAGTGCTGGAAGAATGTGGATGTTCTCTTACCGAAGGGGAGCTGACCCATCTGCTAAACAGGTCTTTTTGGACTCAGTTAAATATGTTTCTCATGAATATGTTCTTTTCTTCCTTTTGGGACAAGTTGGGGAGTCAGCCGGCATGATAATGCTATCAATTACCTCGACTTCCTGAGAGCAGTGGAGAACAGCAAGTCAACAGGAGCTCAGCCCAAGGAAAAAGAAGAGAGCATGCCAATCAATTTTGCAACGCTGAATCCACAGGAGGCTGTGAGGAAGATCCAGGAAGTAGTTGAGTCCTCCCAGCTGGCTTTGTCCACGGTATGACAGGCTGAAAGTGCTTTACTGTGAAATTGCCATCTTTTTTTCTTTTCTTTCTTTTTAGGCATTTTCTGCATTGGATAAAGAGGATACAGGATTTGTAAAGGCTACAGAATTCGGACAAGTTCTTAAGGATTTCTGTTACAAACTAACGGACAATCAGTATCATTATTTTTTGAGGAAACTAAGAATTCATCTAACCCCCTATATAAATTGGAAATATTTTCTCCAGAACTTTAGCTGTTTCCTTGAGGAGGTAAGAATGTCTGCAGCACATAAGCATCTCTTACATGGATCAATTTCCATTCTATTTTGTCCAGACAGCTGATGAGTGGGCTGAGAAAATGCCCAAAGGCCCGCCGCCTACCTCTCCCAAGGCCACAGCCGACAGAGACATCCTGGCTCGCCTCCACAAAGCAGTGACTTCCCATTACCATGCCATCACCCAGGAGTTTGAGAATTTTGACACCATGAAAACGAACACCATCTCCAGAGAGGAGTTTAGGGCCATTTGTAATCGCCGCGTCCAAATCCTGACGGACGAACAGGTAAGAAACGCCAGTCAGTCCTCACCCTGCACCACCTGGGAAATGACTTCTGCTCCTTCTCCAGTTTGACAGACTCTGGAACGAGATGCCAGTCAATGCCAAGGGGAGGCTGAAATACCCGGACTTCCTGAGCAGGTTCAGTTCCGAGACAGCAGCCACACCAATGGCCACTGGTGACTCGGCCGTGGCCCAGAGAGGGAGCAGTGTCCCTGACGTCTCGGAAGGCACCAGATCTGCCCTCTCATTGCCCACTCAGGAGCTGAGACCAGGGTCAAAGTCGCAGAGCCACCCCTGTGTGAGTTCTCCATCCTGCCAGGTGTCCCAGGCTGAAAAGAGCCTTTTCTTTTCTTCCCTGCTAGACTCCAGCGAGCACCACCGTGATCCCGGGCACTCCACCCTTGCAGAACTGTGATCCCATAGAGAGCAGGCTCCGGAAGAGAATCCAGGGCTGCTGGCGCCAGCTCCTGAAAGAATGCAAGGAGAAGGACGTGGCCAGACAGGGGGACATCAACGCCTCCGATTTCCTGGGTTCGTTCAGATTCTATCTGCTTGGTAATATGGCCACCAATTGAACTGCCATTTTTTTCTGTAGCTCTTGTGGAGAAATTCAACCTGGACATAAGCAAAGAGGAGTGTCAGCAGCTCATTATAAAATACGACTTAAAGAGCAACGGGAAATTTGCATACTGTGACTTCATTCAGAGCTGTGTCCTCCTGCTAAAAGCAAAGGAAAGCTCACTGATGCACAGGATGAAGATCCAGAATGCACACAAGATGGTATGTTGCCCACCTGCAGGAAATGTGGGGCCTCCCTCCTCACCCCTTCTTGTCTTGTGTCTAGAAAGAAGCCGGCGCGGAGACGCCATCTTTTTACTCTGCTCTGCTGCGTATTCAGCCCAAAATTGTGCACTGCTGGAGGCCAATGCGGCGCACGTTCAAAAGCTATGATGAGGCTGGAACAGGGCTGCTAAGCGTCGCAGATTTCAGGACGGTGAGCACAGCTCTGCGCCCAGTGCCTCTGCAGGGAGCAGCTGCCAAATGCCAGCGGCCAGAAACTTCCCACGGGGAGCCCTCTACCTGCTGCCGAAGGCCCGGTGTGACCTGGCTGCTTCAGATCTCACTTCCCTGGGACCCCCAAGTTATCCAGTCCTGGGTCCACTCGCCTCACCTTCAGACCCCGGGTTCTCCTTCCCAAAGGTTGCTGGAGCCCTGCGTGGATGCCCCATACCTGCATCGCCAGCTCCTCAGGGTCAGTGCCTGAGCCCAGGTTCCTTAAGGCACAGCCTCAGAGGCCCCTTTTCTCTGTCTTCCAGGTCCTGAGACAGTACAGCATCAACCTCTCTGAGGAAGAGTTCTTCCATATTCTGGAGTATTACGATAAGACGCTGTCTTCAAAAATCTCCTACAACGACTTCCTCCGGGCATTCCTCCAGTAGACACCCCTGCTGTGTGCCCAGCGGGACGACAGCCACAGGGCCTGTTTCAAGGCTAATAAAATCCTATAATTTGGGGGTTTCATGAATTTTCAAAAAAAACAAAACTC